ACGTCTAGGCTCATGGAAATACGTGACCAATTCAGGTGAATGAAAGGGATTTTAAAACATTAATTTCCAGCTTAGGTCTTCCTAAGACTGCCTGCGTGTCCCTTACCACCACTCCAGCCTGAGTGTCACATGGATCCTGAATGCGGACTTGTGTGCACACTGTAGAAAAATAAGCAACTGAAAACCCCAGGCATCGGGGTGGAGTGATGATGAAAGACACCGAGACCGAAGATCAGGAAGCTGGAAATTCCCCCCAGCTTCGGTGTTTGGGCTGTATCTCGCTTTTCCACTTCCCTAAATCACCCTCGTGGTGCGAGTGTGCTCGCAGCAGATGCTCCCTAATTGTCTCTTGTATTGACCGTAAAACCCTAACGACAGGAATACTCTCTCTCCTTCTATTTCTCAACACCATTTCAACACCCAAACTAAAACCTCTCACCTGAGTGTAAGGGAGTGGTGACCTTCTTAAGCGGAGAGCTCTTCCATCAGAGGGCTCCCTAAGGGCATCTCTGTTCCTAGCCGGGGAGCCGTCACCCCACTTTGTTCTGCTTAGCCTAAGACACGCAACTTTTTCCAGCTTTTACTCTTCGCTGAATTCTCACGGTGGGGTTGGGGGGATGTTCAGGCTCAGGAGCGAGGTTGGGGGCCCGGCCCGCTGGGCGCTGTTCACCGGTAGCCCGGACCAGAGCAGGAGTTTCATCATTACCTGCTGGGATAGGTGGGACACATGTATTTCCGGGGCCACCCCAGACCTCCCGGAGGATGCTGATTGACACTGTCCAGTTTGAGAACTACTGTGTCCAGGGAGCAGAGGCCTCCCCATAACCCCTTGGGTTGTGGACGTCTGGCCCAGGGCTTCTCTGGGTGAGCGGGGCGGGCATCAGAGCGCGTGGAACCTGGGGCGGGAGGTCGGGGCAGTGAAGGAGGAGGAGAAGGAGGAGGCGGAGACCGAGGGGGAGGGAGGGGAGGAGGAAGAGGAGGAGGAGTCCCTCGTGGCCACCCCGAGGGGAGGGCGACCGTAGAGACTTGGTCGGGAGGCGCCGGCCCAGCGAGGCCGCTGGGACTGTGCACTGAGGGGCGCTGACCGTTGGACGCGCGCTCCCCGCAGACCCTCGCTGAAGGAGCAGGGGGCGGCGCGCGTGCGCGGGGCGCCGGGCGGCGCGCGAGGGGGCGGAGCGGGGAGGCGTGCTGCGACCCCGGCCGGCTACAGCCTGCGGCGCGCGCAGAGCGCTAGTGGGGCGCGCGGCGCGCGCGCGGGGCGGGGGCGCGCGGAGGGGGGGGCTGCCCCGGGGCGGCCCCCCCAGGTCGGGGCGCGGCGGGCGGCGGCGGCGGGCGCGCGTCCCGTCCAGGTCCGGAGTAACCGCCGCCGCCGCCGCCAAAGCTCGCCAACATGGCGGACCTGGAGGCTGTGCTGGCCGATGTCAGTTACCTGATGGCCATGGAGAAGAGCAAGGCGACCCCGGCCGCCCGCGCCAGCAAGAGGATCGTCCTGCCGGAGCCCAGGTACCAGCTGCCCCGGCCGGCGCCGGCCCCAAATTGTTAAAAATGTGTCACTCTTCCCTTCCAGTATCCGGAGTGTGATGCAGAAGTACCTTGCAGAGAGAAATGAAATAACCTTTGACAAGATTTTCAATCAGAAAATTGGTAAGTCCTGCTTGTTCATTTGGCATACGGTACCACCCTGAAATTTTTTATTTTTTTCCTTTAGGTTTCTTGCTATTTAAAGATTTTTGTTTGAATGAAATTAATGAAGCTGTACCTCAGGTGAAGTTTTATGAAGAGGTAAGAAGTAACTGTTTTACTGATGCTTTTCTCAACCTAACAATGATAACTTTAAAAAACCTAGATAAAGGAATATGAAAAACTTGATAATGAGGAAGACCGCCTTTGCAGAAGTCGACAAATTTATGATGCCTACATCATGAAGGAACTTCTTTCCTGTTCACATGTAAGTATTTCTTCTTACTCTGTTACTTTAGTTTATTTAAAAATATTATTTTTGACTTTGATAGCCTTTCTCAAAGCAAGCTGTAGAACACGTACAAAGTCATTTATCCAAGAAACAAGTGACATCAACTCTTTTTCAGGTAAGATAAAATTATTCCAAAATAAATAGATATCACCGTGGAATTTCTTTTCCATCTCTTCCAGCCATACATAGAAGAAATTTGTGAAAGCCTTCGAGGTGACATTTTTCAAAAATTTATGGAAAGGTATGAAACTTTATGCATATATATACACAATTAACTTTTTAGTAATTATTTTATTCTCTTTTAGTGACAAGTTCACTAGATTTTGTCAGTGGAAAAACGTTGAATTAAATATCCATGTGAGTATCATCTTTTTCTTTTTTCATTTTTTTTATGTTTTCATTTTGTGTTTGGATTTCCCAGTTGACCATGAATGAGTTCAGTGTGCATAGGATTATTGGACGAGGAGGATTCGGGGAAGTTTATGGTTGCAGGAAAGCAGACACTGGAAAAATGTAAGCTTTCAATGCTCTTATGTTTTACTGGCGCATAGATTTTTCAATAAATTTATGTTTCTAGGTATGCAATGAAATGCTTAGATAAGAAGAGGATCAAAATGAAACAAGGAGAAACATTAGCCTTAAATGAAAGAATCATGTTGTCTCTTGTCAGCACAGGAGTAAGTATTCAATTTCCAGCATTTCTTTTAAATCTTCTTATAAACTTTTATTGTTTCACTCTAGGACTGTCCTTTCATTGTATGTATGACCTATGCCTTCCATACCCCAGATAAACTCTGCTTCATCCTGGATCTGATGAACGGTAAGCAAAACTTGGAAAATCTGAATGCCTTGTGCTTTGAATTAAATTCTGAATCTGATTCCAGGGGGCGATTTGCACTACCACCTTTCACAACACGGTGTGTTCTCTGAGAAGGAGATGCGGTTTTATGCCACTGAAATCATTCTGGGTCTGGAACACATGCACAATCGGTTTGTTGTCTACAGAGATTTGAAGGTGAGGACGATTGACAGACTCATTCTGCATAGCTCTTATTAAAGATTATTCTCTTTCTGTTTAGCCAGCAAATATTCTCTTGGATGAACATGGACACGCAAGAATATCAGATCTTGGTCTTGCCTGCGATTTTTCCAAAAAGAAGCCTCATGCGAGTGTGTAAGTAGTGCGTCAACTTCAGTTCACCACCATCTGATAACTGTGTATACTTTCTTCTCCCTAGTGGCACCCATGGGTACATGGCTCCCGAGGTGCTGCAGAAGGGGACGGCCTATGACAGCAGTGCCGACTGGTTCTCCCTGGGCTGCATGCTTTTCAAACTTCTGAGAGGGTGAGTTGAAATGCATCCTTCTAGTGCTGTCCTATTTTGATAGAACAATTCTTTATTTCTACAGTCACAGCCCTTTCAGACAACATAAAACCAAAGACAAGCATGAAATTGACCGAATGACACTCACCGTGGTAAGGGGATTCAAAACTGTATTCTTGTCTGTGATTTTTGAAATCTTACTCGTCTTTTCCCCAGAATGTGGAACTTCCAGACACCTTCTCTCCTGAACTGAAGTCCCTTTTGGAGGGCTTGCTTCAGCGAGACGTTAGCAAGCGGCTGGGCTGTCACGGAGGCGGGTAGGCCATTGTTCCTGCCTTTCGGTATCTTTACTCAGCACTGTTATGACTCTTTCTCCTCCAGCTCACAGGAAGTAAAAGAGCACAGCTTTTTCAAAGGTGTTGACTGGCAGCATGTCTACTTACAAAAGGTACTCACTCCCTCTTGACTCTACTTACGGTAAAAACTGTACCATGCTTGTTTGGATCTTCCAGTACCCACCACCCTTGATTCCTCCCCGGGGAGAAGTCAATGCTGCTGATGCCTTTGATATTGGCTCATTTGATGAAGAGGATACCAAAGGGATTAAGGTACACATGTGATCATTTATTTCTTTATTTTTTCATAAATATCTTGATTTCTTAAAATAATCAGCTACTTGATTGCGACCAAGAACTCTACAAGAACTTCCCTTTGGTCATCTCTGAACGCTGGCAGCAAGAAGTAACGGAAACAGTTTATGAAGCAGTAAATGCAGACACAGATAAAATCGAGGCCAGGAAGAGAGCTAAAAATAAGCAACTTGGCCACGAAGAAGGTAAAATAGCTCACGTGTCTCAAAACATTTCTTATTTAACTCCTAGTGATTTTGTATTCCTCAGATTACGCTCTGGGGAAGGACTGTATTATGCACGGGTACATGCTGAAACTGGGAAACCCATTTCTGACTCAGTGGCAGCGTCGCTATTTTTACCTCTTTCCAAATAGACTTGAATGGAGAGGAGAGGGAGAGTCCCGGGTAAGTCTAAGGCAGCCTCACCGAGCATGTTTTTTGAATTTTAAATTTCTGTTTTTATGGTTAGCAAAATTTACTGACAATGGAACAGATTCTCTCTGTGGAAGAAACTCAAATTAAAGACAAAAAATGCATTTTGTTCAGAATAAAAGGAGGGAAACAATTTGTCTTGCAATGTGAGGTGAGTTTTTATTTTTTCTTAGGTGAATGTTAGTCACAACGGCTGCCTTTGTATTCCCCCTCAGAGTGATCCAGAGTTTGTGCAGTGGAAGAAAGAGTTGAACGAAACCTTCAAGGAGGCCCAGCGGCTATTGCGTCGTGCCCCGAAGTTCCTCAACAAACCTCGGTCAGGTACTGTGGAGCTCCCAAAGCCATCCCTCTGTCACAGAAACAGCAACGGCCTCTAGCACCCAGAAACAGGGAGGGTCCTCGAGGAGGACACACCAGGGTCTCAGCCTTTTGGGGTGAACGAGGATGAGGCATCTGATCTATTCGCTACCGGGACTCCTCCAGGCTCCCGAGAGGAGTCGGGACCCTTCGGCTTGGGGTCAGCTCAGCTCCCTGCCTTGTCACATTTGTCTGCATTAGAAACTACTGAAGAAATAAAAGTTCTTTTTCTTTGCTACACACTTTGGTACCTATGAACCTAGAACTTGAAGTGACTCCTACTTATCACGTAAATTTTTATGTCTGATATCAAACACATCTTAGACTCCCCAGAATGGAATTTAAAGATGTTCAGTGTTGGGTAACAGATTGCCCTAAGCATTGCCACATATTCTGTCTAGTCACTGCTGATTTTCTATGTCTTTGCTCCATACTGCTGGGGGATGGGAGAGCCACAGTGTGTTTCTTTTGTGCACTTCGCAACTGACTTCTTGTCCTGGGGTTAAAAGTTGAAGATATTTTCTGATGATATTAAAAGTTGAAGATATTTCTGCACTTGGGCCCTCCTCTGGGAGCCGCACCCACATGACTGCCCTGCCTCTGACCAGTCTGTTCCGGGGCCCCCTCAGCCAGGTGGGAATGACGGACACGTACTATCCAAGTGTATGGGATTAACTAATCATTGAAGGCATTCATCCGTCCATCATTGGAAAGATTTACAGTGATTCTGAAGGACAGGCCGTGGAGTTTTAGGTTTCAGGGGCAAGAGCAGTTTTCAAAAGTCTTTGAGTCCAGTGTGCACGAGTCGACAAGCAGTACCTGGCATGCAGGAGCACTCATGGGTGAGTCCGTCTCAGGTCTCGACAATTAGCAGTTGTGTGACAGTCATTCTGGTTCCTTCTGCCTGACCCTGGGAGACATATCAGTAATGGATGTACAAAAGCAGGTCTGTTTTATGTCTTAGTATAATTTCAGATGAATTGTATTGAAAAAATGCTGAGGAATGAATGTGTCAAAATGGGTTAACTGTGTATATTGACTTTCATGTCGTCATGCATCTGTCATGAATGAATGATACTTTGCACTGGGCTGTACGACAGTGAGGACCTTAGGGCATGAAGCCTTTTTCCTGGTCCCAGCAGCATCTGCCCTGTGAAGTTTGTTTTCTCCCACTGCCTCCAGGCCCCACTGATACCCCCAAATAGATGCTGGGTTATGAGAACCAGCGAAATCCCCCATGTCATCAGTCTTAAAAAAAAAATTTTACAAATCCACGTATTTGTCCCATTCTTGGAGTAGTTTTAGTGTATGTCTTTACATTAACTACTAACAGTATAAATAACTTGACATCGTAATTGTCTGCATCCTGTCCTTGATATTTTTAGCAGTTCCAAATCTTTGTTTTTGTATTTGTTTGCTGTGTTCATGGGCAAAGTAAGTACTTTTTAATGCAGTTATTTTGAGAGTTTGGAAGATAATTACCAAAAGGGTCCATTATTTCATAAGAGTTACTTTGCAAAAAAAAAAATGTGGGTTTTTTTTTTTGTCTATCTCAACTACTAGTTGGGGTTTAAATTAACATACATTTTCTACTATCTGTTATTTCCAGTGTGGGAGGAGGGATGTACTACTTACATGCATTCTCCTTATTTAAAAAGGAAGAATAGTATTCAAATTCTGTTGAAACACACACACACACACACACACACACACACACACACTCCAGAAGCAGAAAAGCCATTGTTCTTAAAGAGTGAATGTCTTCCCAGCCCTGGTTAATTATAGCTGTGACTGATGCCGTTCCCGTCTGCATCTCAAGCTCATAGGTTCTCAGCATGTGCAGTTGAGGATGCGCTGGGCCTCATGCCTGTTCTAGATCTCCAGGATAAAGGGCCTGCTGTTGACTCCACCAGGGTCTGGGCTTAGCGTCTAATATCTCGTACCTAGGGCGTGAGCTGCACAAACGTGTTCAGAAAGATTATTCAACTTTCCCATACTTGTTCTAAAATTGAGCTGATCCGCATCTCTTTCAAAAACTAGAATTTCTGCTCTAAGAATAGAACATAAGGCTCCACTCCCTTTTAGAAAAGATATATGAATTGGAAAATGCTCTGAAAGTCCTTTTGCTTCAAACAAAAGTGTAAACTTTTACACTTCCCCAACTCACATTTGATTTGTAATGATATGGTTGAGAAGTACATCTAGATGTCATTTATTAAAAGTGCTTTGTAAGACTAGATTGAGCTGTTTCTGAGGGCGGTCACCAGTTGTGTTGGGGTCTGGTTTGAGTGCCTTCTGCCAAAATGTTGTGATGGAGGTGTTTCTGCGACCAGACACAGGATACCGCTGTGTCTGCACCCGGTTGCCTGCATGGCCAGAGGAAAAGTCAGTTGGATTAAACATCATGGTATACTTGGCTGTTGTTTTTTTTTAATTTTTTAATTTTTTGGGATAGGGCCTCGCTCTGTCACCCAGGCTGGAGAACAGTGGGATGATCATGGCTCACTGCAGCCTTGAATTCCTAGGTTCAAGCAATCCTCCCACGTCAGCCTCCTGAGTAGCTAGGACTACAGGTGCATGCCACCTTTCCTGGCTAATTTATTTTTTGGGTAGAGATGGGGTCTTGAACTCTTAGGCTCAAGTGATCCTCCTTCCTTGGCCTCCCAAAATGCTGGAATTAGAGATGTAAGCCACCATGCCCAGCCATAGTACTTGGATGTTTTAGAAGGTTTTCCAAGTATTACATAATTCCTAGATGTTCACCCTTATTACACTCCAACTATTAAAAAGGTCAAAATTCAGCCTATTTTTTTTCATTATTTTAGATTCCTGTGGTTGGGATATTTTAACATTGATGAGAAAAATAATTGAGGTTGATATTTTTACAAAATCATGCGGTAATAAGTCTTGATTTCATGATTCAAAAGAATCAATAAAGCCTAAAAATAATAGATTACTTTAAGCTGCTATGTAAGATATATATGGAATAAATTAAAAACCTTTGTGAATTCAGGTTTATTATTTTTAACCTAAAACATTCTCTTTGGTTCATTCATCCCCTCATGTCATGGGGGCTCATTGGTTTTCCTTCTTTGTCATATTTAAGTATGATTTTTCAACAAAACTTCTAGAAGTCAGCTTATTATGTCACCATTCATGCAAAGTGCTCATGCCTCTGATTGGTCCATTCACTGACGTGACAATTTCAGGTCCTATGTTTAAAAAGAAGGGGCTGGCCGGGCACGATGGCTCACGCCTATAATCCCAGCACTTTGGGAGGCCGAGAGGGGCGGTTCACGAGGTCAGGAGATTGAGACCATCCTGGTTAGCAGAGTGAAACCCCGTCTCTACTAAAAATACAAATAAAAATTAGCCGGGCGTGGTGGCGGGCGCCTGTAGTCCCAGCTACTTGGGAGGCTGAGGCAGGAGAATGGCATGAACCCGGGAGGCAGAGCTTGCAGTGAGCCGAGATTGCGCCACTGCACTCCAGCCTGGGCGACAGAGCGAGACTCTGTCTCAAAAAAAAAAAGGAGGGGGGCTAAATATCCAGTGAGATGCACTGAGGAAAGGAAGCATTTTGCTGAAGACAGCAGCAGCAACAAACAATGGTCTGTTTGTTGCAAACAAGATGTAGCTTGATTTCTGGTCTGACATATGCCATATACAGATATTAGAAACGACTGTTTGAAGGCCACACTGGTCATCTACAAAGTAATGTTTACCAATTGACGACAGGGATTTAACTAGATTAAAAAGATCAAAGTGTGGTTTTTCTCTGCTTTTTAAAATTTCACTCGGAATTTGTAGCTGGGCCAATTCAACACATTTTACTTTTCAGTGGAATTGATTTTTCTAATGTTTCAGAATTTTAACATATCAAGAAGAAAACAACGTTCTCAAAGTCTGGCCTCTTTAGCATGATGTAAACCTATAGAAATGCTTTGAAATGTGCTGGTGTAAGATAAGAGTTATCTTGTATGATTTAATCATATGCAGTGTTGTCTCAGTTACGTTCAGGGAAATGTTTCTGTGTCATTCAGAGATGCTTGATGAATTAACACCTCCCACCCTGAGTGAGGGGTTGACTTGTTGGGAGATGATTTGGGCTTCACTGGGATCTGTGACAGGTGGGGGCTGGGCTGGGTGTCACAAAGAGAATAGTGGTAGAAATCGGGCGAAGGAAGAAAGAAGTTACTGGTAAAAATCATTACACCATAAAGCACCAAGGAAATAACTGAGTTAAAATAGGTGAAGTTTCTTTTTTCCCCCCTGTAACAGGAGAGTTTTCCTTATGATAATTATTCTGAGACTTGGTCACTTTGTTTTTGAATGTGGAGCTGCTGAACTCATTCAGAAGCCATTTGCTGCCTATCAGGACTTTCTGAAGAAGTTCTTTTGCCTCTGCCTACCCTCTGGCACCCTCCCATGGAGGCACAGGGGACCCAGAGCTAAAGCATTACCAGGCCATCTCCAAAACACCCCGTGTGTGTGTGTGTGTGTGTGTGTGTGTGTGTGTGTGTGTGTGTGCACTTTGCAGCCCCCGAGGTGGAGAGGCAGTGTCTGGATCACTGTGAATGCATTGCCCCATTGGTCAGTTGGGGACACTGTTACAAATCCACTGAAGTCCTGGTAAAACTGTCAAGAGTAACAGGCCTCTTCTGTTCTACCCTGCTCACTTCCACGGTGAGTTACCAGCCTGGGCAACACAGCAAGACCCCATCTCTACAAAAAAAATTTTTTTAAGTAATTAACCGTTTAAATTTTTTCCTAAAGATTTAACATGATTTTTCCCTCCTATGTAAAGTTTACTGGAGAGACTTGAATTACTTAAATTCATGTTAATATGATTTTTTTTTAATCCAGGTCACATTTTAACAAAGTTTATTATGAAACAAATGAAATTTGAACTCTAAAATGGTACTCCTTGGCTTCCTCAAGTCACAATGAACTTTATATTTTCTTTGTCCTTAAGGACTAAGATAGTTGTTTTATTTCAGCCGAATCACAGAGATAACCACTCCTGCAGGCCCCCACAGCTGGCCCAAAGGGGCTGTCTTTCTGACCTGGCTGTGTTAGCACTGATTGAGAAACGCAGGCTCCCAAATTTTAAATTGCCTTTATTAAAAACACAAACTACAGAAAATGGGTTAAGAGTATACGCATTTCATCAAACACATATAGGGGAAAAAATCCTTCAATTTAGAGTTAAATAACTCAGCTTTGTATAGTAGAGTTAGCGCTCCAGTATCTAACAATCTCAGAATCATCTCTGAAAACTGGTAACTATGCTTCCATTTTTAATTTTGTCCTAAATATCAGATGTCTTTGATGTAAGGGTAGGGAATGGAGAAATATTTTCAATTGTGTATTTGTATTACAAAGAACTTGAAATTTACTTTCTTAGTTGATTATATTAAATGATGTATATATTATATGTGGTTTATAAGCTCAACACTGGCCATTTTTTTAGTTTTATTGTTAAATGGTATTTTTCTATGTTTAATTATAATAGATCTGGCTTTTTCTGGATAGCATAAAGATCACTGAACTATATATATATAAGAAACAAGAGTTCTATTTTAGCACAAAGGCATTTTATATTATTTATTGAATCCATAAGTTTGTTTTCGTCAAAAACATTCCATATTATTTCTGCTCCTTTTTATTTGTATAGTTTGTTATTTAAAGAAATGGCAGTCCTTCCTGTTCTTAATACAATAAAATTGAAATAATGCACCTAGTAATGTGGCCGACATCTCTTCTCACCACCATGGACTGTTTTCAACAACAGTTGATCTTCTGGTCTGTGCTGAGAGGCGCATGCATGTCTTTCGTCACGTCGGGCAGCACACCTGCTGTGAAATACTGCTTTCATCTACCTCTTCAGAAGGCTTCTTGCTTGTTGACAAGTACCGCAAAGGCTTTATTCTGGACTGGCTATCTCATAAAAGGATTTCTGTAAGACTTTGCAGTGTCATTCCCTCAGAACCTAGGTTTGTTTCTAAAGCCACGGTATTGTCCAGGAGCCCCTGTGTGTGGGGCAGGTAGCTATCCCTCCCATGTCATTAGTAATCCTTTAGGATTTAAGGTACAACTGGACAGCATCATTCCTTCCCCTTATTGTGCCAAATCCCCACCATCAGCCTTGCCATTGCCTTAAGATTTGATTATTGCACCCAATTACCTAACCACTAAACAGAAAGGCCACCTTCACTCTTTGAAAAAGGCAAGCTGTGCTTAGAAACACTGCTTTTAAGAGTAGCACATTTGAGTGTGACTTTTTCCCCCCTTCACTATTTCAAAATGGTTTTGAAATGGGGTCTTAAAGGTAAGCGCCCTCATACATGACTGAAACTTTGTGAGAGGTCTTATATTTGAATGGACCCTTAATGATTTATGTGAAATAGAATGAAGTCCTGTCTCTGTGAGAGAACGTGCCTCCTCACTCATTTGTCTCTGTCTGTTTTCATAGCCATCAATATAGTAACATATTTACTATATTCTTGAATACCCTTGAAGAAAGAAATCCGTTTTCTATTGTGCATTGCTATACGAAGTGAAGCCAGTAAACTAGATACTGTAAATCTAGATATTGTACCTAGACAAAATATCATTGGTTCTATCTCTTTTTGTATCTGTTGTGCCAGGGAAGGTTTATAATCCCTTCTCAGTATACACTCACTAGTGCACGTCTGAAATAGTATCCCACGGGAGATGCTGCTCCACGTCTGAGGTCACCTGCCCTGTGTGGGGCACACCACCGTCAGCACCACCGTTTTTACAGTTACTTTGGAGCTGCTAGACTGGTTTTCTGTGTTGGTAAATTGCCTATATAAATCTGAATAAAAAGGATCTGTACAAAGATATCGACTTCCGTGTGCTGTCTTTCCCCTCAA